CCCTCTATCGCCCAGGCTGGAGTGCAGTTGCGGGATCTGGGCTCACTGGAACCTCCGCCTCCTGGGTTCAAGTGATTCTCCTGCCTTAGCTTCCCAAGTAGCTTAGATTACAGGCACCAATCACGCCTGGCAAATTTTTGTATTTTTAGTAGAGACAGGGTTTCCCCACGTTGGCCAGGCTGGTCTCGAACTCCTAACCTCAAGTGATCCACCCGCCGCGGCCTCCCAAAGTACTGGGATTACAGGCTTGAGCCACCACGCCCGGCTGATTCATTTGTATATATTTCTAGAACAGAGCTTGGTACGAAGTTGAGCATTCAGTAAATATCTGTTGAAATAGAGGGAGAGTGAAAAAGAAAGTAACTCTCTCGCGTATTCCACAACTAGCTCTTCACCTATCAAATTACGCGCAATGGAAACATCTTAGTCCTCAGAGCAATCCTGGGTGCAAGGCAGAGGCGGCTGTTATCAGGCCTATTACACAGGTTTAGGGTGAAACTTGAAAATGTGGGCGGGAAAGTCACAAAGCAATGAAAAAACCATCTAGAAAAAATCTTTTCTGGATGTCACCATCTAACATTTGGCATGAGACCCCAGAAACCGGATGACTCGGCTCAGAAGCAGACACATTTGAAAAGATATTTATCTCACGATAAATTAAGGGACAAAAAGGCCTTCAAAAAGGAACGGAATAAACGGAATAATTTTTAACTCTAACATTACTTTCTTTCAATTTTTACATAATTCTTATAGCTGCGGCGAGTGAAACGACTAAAACAAAAGCAAAACAGAGCTCCACTGCCCAAAACAAAGATGGCCGAGACGACTCCCATGCCCACACGCAAAATGGACGCTGACTATGACGTTCCCTGCAACAATCCTCAACTGGCCCCGCCCCACCAATTTGGAACCCCGCCTCCTCAACCCGGAACCCCGCCTCCCCCAGTGTGGCCGCTTTTCCGACAGAGGCCTGCCCGTGATTGGCTGCTCGTACTATTTACGTCCTTTCGATGTTGCGTCATGCAGTGCGCCGGAGGAACTGTGCTCTTTGAGGCCGACGCTAGGGGCCCGGAAGGGAAACTGCGAGGCGAAGGTGACCGGGGACCGAGGTACTGCTCCGGCTGGCCGGCGGGCGCCCGGGTTTTGGTTGGTTTTGCCTTTTTTTTAAACTAGCATTTCAGATCTGCTCGGTAGACCTGGTGCACCACCACCATGTTGGCTGCAAGGCTGGTGTGTCTCCGGACACTACCTTCTAGGGTTTTCCACCCAGCTTTCACCAAGGCCTCCCCTGTTGTGAAGAATTCCATCACGAAGAATCAATGGCTGTTAACACCTAGCAGGGTAAAGATAATCTGAATGTTTTTATATTGCTTGTGGTACGTGTCTTTGTTTGCATGTGTGTCAGGAATATGCCACCAAAACAAGAATTGGGATCCGGCGTGGGAGAACTGGCCAAGAACTCAAAGAGGCAGCATTGGAACCATCGATGGAAAAAATATTTAAAAGTAGGTGGCTATCTTTAGTTTTTAACCTAGAATACTAACCTGCATTTCCTTCTGTGTTCTGCAGTTGATCAGATGGGAAGATGGTTTGTTGCTGGAGGGGCTGCTGTTGGTCTTGGAGCATTGTGCTACTATGGCTTGGGACTGTCTAATGAGATTGGAGCTATTGAAAAGGCTGTGTAAGTAAATTGTTTTAAGTAAACTGTTCCTATTCATAGATTAATCATGTCATGTTTCTTACAGAATTTGGCCTCAGTATGTCAAGGATAGAATTCATTCCACCTATATGTACTTAGCAGGGAGTATTGGTTTAACAGCTTTGTCTGCCATAGCAATCAGCAGAACGCCTGTTCTCATGAACTTCATGATGAGAGGCTCTTGGGTGGTAAGTCAGCTGTTTTTGTTTTCCTTTTTCATATCAGTTTTTCTTAATAGTACTTGTCTTTCAGACAATTGGTGTGACCTTTGCAGCCATGGTTGGAGCTGGAATGCTGGTACGATCAATACCATATGACCAGAGCCCAGGCCCAAAGCATCTTGCTTGGTTGCTACATTCTGGTATGTTCTGTTTTAAATTGTTACGAGACAACAAATACTTAATGAGCACTTCCTCTTTCTCCAGGTGTGATGGGTGCAGTGGTGGCTCCTCTGACAATATTAGGGGGTCCTCTTCTCATCAGAGCTGCATGGTACACAGCTGGCATTGTGGGAGGCCTCTCCACTGTGGCCATGTGTGCGCCCAGTGAAAAGTTTCTGAACATGGGTGCACCCCTGGGAGTGGGCCTGGGTCTCGTCTTTGTGTCCTCATTGGGTAAGCTGCTGTGTTTTAACACTTAATTCTTGAAAAAAATCTTGTTTTCGCATTTTGATTTCAGGATCTATGTTTCTTCCACCTACCACCGTGGCTGGTGCCACTCTTTACTCAGTGGCAATGTACGGTGGATTAGTTCTTTTCAGCATGTTCCTTCTGTATGATACCCAGAAAGTAATCAAGCGTGCAGAAGTATCACCAATGTATGGAGTTCAAAAATATGATCCCATTAACTCGTAAGTAATGCTTTTTATTTAACACTGTTACTTCATATATAATGGGCATAATTTTCTTTTCTAGGATGCTGAGTATCTACATGGATACATTAAATATATTTATGCGAGTTGCAACTATGCTGGCAACTGGAGGCAACAGAAAGAAATGAAGTGACTCAGCTTCTGGCTTCTCTGCTACATCAAATATCTTGTTTAATGGGGCAGATATGCATTAAATAGTTTGTACAAGCAGCTTTCGTTGAAGTTTAGAAGATAAGAAACATGTCATCATATTTAAATGTTCCGGTAATGTGATGCCTCAGGTCTGCCTTTTTTTCTGGAGAATAAATGCAGTAATCCTCTCCCAAATAAGCACACACATTTTCAATTCTCATGTTTGAGTGATTTTAAAATGTTTTGGTGAATGTGAAAACTAAAGTTTGTGTCATGAGAATGTAAGTCTTTTTTCTACTTTAAAATTTAGTAGGTTCACTGAGTAACTAAAATTTAGCAAACCTGTGTTTGCATATTTTTTTGGAGTGCAGAATATTGTAATTAATGTCATAAGTGATTTGGAGCTTTGGTAAAGGGACCAGAGAGAAGGAGTCACCTGCAGTCTTTTGTTTTTTTAAATACTTAGAACTTAGCACTTGTGTTATTGATTAGTGAGGAGCCAGTAAGAAACATCTGGGTATTTGGAAACAAGTGGTCATTGTTACATTCATCTGCTGAACTTAACAAAACTGTTCATCCTGAAACAGGCACAGGTGATGCATTCTCCTGCTGTTGCTTCTCAGTGCTCTCTTTCCAATATAGATGTGGTCATGTTTGACTTGTACAGAATGTTAATCATACAGAGAATCCTTGATGGAATTATATATGTGTGTTTTACTTTTGAATGTTACAAAAGGAAATAACTTTAAAACTATTCTCAAGAGAAAATATTCAAAGCATGAAATATGTTGCTTTTTCCAGAATACAAACAGTATACTCATGATTGCTAAGTGTTTTTTTATTTTTGCATATTTATTGAACTGTCTAATTGAATACAGCTTGCTCTTGTCACCTCTTCAAGCTTTCAAGCCTTTATAGAAAAGCTTCTTTGTGGCTTACACTGGAAATTATGAAAGCAGTTTTTCTCCTAAGACTTTTGGTTTCTCGCATTGCCTCTCAGACTAAGCACTAAAAAGCAAAGCAAAACAGAACTAGTTCTGTCTTAATGAAATATATCAACCCAAAAGTGTAATGAGGAAAATGCTTCATTAGTTTCCCCTAGCAGACTTTTACTTCTCTTACACTGCTACACCATTACTTTCTTGAGACATTTGTAAGTTCTTTGATACAGAAGAGTTATATTTAGAAGTCTTTAATGAAGGGAAAGAAGTCTGTATGATGACTGAGGTGATTGCTCTTTTTGACAAA